AGCAAGTCCTCGTCTCAAAAAAATAAAATAAAATAAAATAAACCATAGAAATGGGCCAGGTATGGTGGCTCATGCCAGTAATACCAGCACTTTGGGAGGCTGAGGTGGGAAGATAATTTGAGCCCAGGAGTTGGAAACCAGCTTAGGCAACATGGAAAGACCCTGTCTCTGAAAAAAAATGATAATAAAACCAGAAATGGATCTGAGTTTAAAAGTCTGAATCCCATACAAGTTCCATTTTCCTACATAGGACAAGATTCTTTTACATAAAATTTCATGTCTGAAATACAGGCCTCCCTGGGAACAAGCACCACATAAAACTGCATTAGAGGCCGGGCGCGGTGGCTCACGCCTGTAATCCCAGCACTTTGGGAGGCCAAGGCGGGTGAATCATCTGAGGTCAGGAGTTCCTGACTAACCTGGGCAACATGGTGAAACCCCGTCTCTACTAAAAATACAAAAATCAGCCTGGTGCGGTGATGCGCACCTGTAGTCCCAGCTACTCAGGAGGCCGAGGCAGAAGAATTGCTTGAACCTGGGAGGCGGAGGTTGCAGTAAGCCGAGATCCCGCCGCTGCACTCCAACCTGGGTGACAGAGCGAGACTCCGCCTCGAAAAAAAAAAACAACTGCATTAGGTCATTAGGTGTTAGGTGTCCCTCTTGTAGATTCTTTACTGCTTTCTGTTCACCCACCATGAAACTTAAGCATACTGTATTGTAGTTACCTTCTTATTTCCTTGACTCCCATATTGGACTATAGCTTTCTTTTTTTTTTTTTTTTTTTTTTTTTGAGACGGAGTTTCACTCTTGTTGCCCAGGCTGGAGTGCAATGGTGCGATCTTGGCTCACCTCTGCCTCCCTGTTGTTCAAGCGATTCTCCTGCCTCAGCCTCCCGAGTAGCTGGGATTACAGGCATGTGCCACCACCCCAGGCTAATTTTGTATTTTTAGTAGAGACGGGGTTTCTCCATGTTGATCAGACTGGTCTCGAACTCCCGTCCTCAGGTGATCTACTCGCCTCAGCCTCCCAAAGTGCCGGGATTACAGGCAAGAACCACCACGCCCGGCCTGGACTATAGATTTCTTGACAAAGGTGGGAAATGTGTTTTCCCCATTGAATTCCCAGTGCCTAGCACATAGTAGCCACTGAAACATGCGTTGAAAAAACAAAGGTTTGGCTGGGCGCAGTGGCTCATGCCTGTAATCCCAGCACTTTGGGAAGCTGAGACAGGCAGATCACGAGGTCAGGAGTTCGAGACCAGCCTGGCCAACATGGTGAAACCCCGTCTCTACTAAAAATACAAAAATTAGCTGGGCATGGTGGCGCGCACCTGTAGTCCCAGCTACTCAGGAGGCTGAGGCAGGAGAATCACCTGAACCCGGGAGGCGGAGGTTGCGGTGAGCCGAGATTGTGCCACTGGACTCCAGCCTGGGTGACAGAGCCAGACTCCGTCTCAAACAAACAAACAAACAAACAAACAAAACAAAAAAAACAAAAAAAAAAACGAAAGGCAAGGCATTTCAGGATTTCTTCTAATAGGATCTCAGACTATTCTAGGGAGTTCTGATTTGTTTGGGATATCCCAGTTCTCCTCCTGGGTATCTTGGAATGTTGCACTAAGCCCAGAGCAGTTCCAGAGGAGAATGACAGGCAGAACTAGGTCCTCTAGCTCATTCTCCCCCGCTGAAAATCCTGCATGGCCCTGGACCTCTTTGGATTCTCAGGTGGTAGGCAAATGCCTTAGCACTTGCTGTTCCTTCTACCCCTGAGGCTGCTTGGGTTTTTGTTTGTATATTTATTTATTTATTAGGGACAAGGTCTTGCTCTGTCAAGGAGTGCAGGCTGGAGTGTAGTGGCGTGATCACGACTCACTGCAGCCTTGAACTCTGGGGCTCAATCAATCCTCCTACCTCAGCTTCCCAAGTGGCTGGAACCATAGGCGTGTACCACTACACCTGGCTAGTTTATTTTATTTTTTCAATTTTTTGTAGAGACAGAGTCTCCCTGCATTGCCCAGGAAGATATCAAACTCCTGAGCTCAAGCAATCCTCCCCCTTCAGCCTCCCAAAGCATTGAGATTGTAGGTGTGAGCTACTGTGCCCAGCCCTGCCTGCGTTTTTAGATGTTAGCAAGGAAAGCAAGGGATAAGTGAGCCATTTGCTAGCCAACCAGAGTGCCTTGCCAGCCCTGATCCAGGCGTTTTTCAAAGTCAACTCACTGGAGAAAGAAGGCAAAGGAGAGGGCCCTTGGTGGGCTCTGGCTCTCTCCCCAGCTTTAACCAGAGCAGCTCTGCTGTGATCTGTGTATGTATTGGGATTCTACTGCTGGGATGGGGACAGGAGCTCCTTCTCTTGAAACAGACAGCTGATTGTCTCTCCTCCCTGGCCTTCAGGCTGTGGGCACTGCACAGCATCATGGGCTTAAAGGAGGCCATCCAGATGTGCTATTTATGCAGTCATTGGGGAAATGGTCAAAAAGCAAACTGAAGAGGGCTGTCTAGTCACTGGAACCAAGCCACAGCCTGAGGCTCAAAAAAAATTTGGAAAGTTCCTGACAAGGAGATGGCAGCAGGTCCAGAGGAAAGTCTGCACAGATACCAAGCAAGGGGAACACACAGGGTACAGCTCAGAGTCAAAATGCTGAGTGTCTACTTGTCAGAGAGACGTTGATATCACATACATGTGTAATAGGAGCCATCTAAAGGTAAGACAGAGACAGACAAGGGAGTCTGAGATCTGAGACAAAGGAGGTCTTGGACTCTGCTCTGCCTGGATTTCTGGTGGGCTGAATGAAATCTGGTGGGTGGGTTGGAGTGGGCTTAGGTGTGGCTAGAGGCTATGTCTCAGGACTGACTTTGCCCTTGACTTAAAGGACCAGACACTGAGGACCCAGGTCCTCAAAGCTCGTCAAATTTTAAGGGTGAAAGGGATATCAGAATCACCCAAGCCTTATCACTACCTGAATCCTCCTAATAACACAGTCACAAAGTGGACGCTTGCCCCTGCTCAGCCACTCCCTGTGAGTGGCCATAGTTGGCAGCAAGGAGCCAGACGCCACAACAAGACTATGAGCAGACTTAACGCTCCTCTCAAGCAGATGCCTTGTTGTCCTACAAAGATTGGCTACTGCTGCCTTACGCCTAATGACCTTTGGAATTGGAAAATTCTTCTCCCCAAGAAATGTATGTATCAAGCTATAATGCACCCAGATTCACCTTGTGCAGCTTTCATTTCAATTTTGTCTCTTCCTCTTATTTTCTTTGCAAATGGCTTCTATGTGTAACGACTTTCATAGCTTATCCCAGTTCCTACCCAGAAGTGATGGTAAATTGCCAAGTTCTCTGAAAAACTCATGGAAGACTACCATGTACAAAATCTGGGGAGACAGGAGTTTAAGACTAGCCCTGGCAACATAGTGAGACCTCATATCTACCAAAAATAAAAAATAAAAAAAATTAGCTGGCCATGGGTAGTCCCAGCTACTCTGGTGGTTAAGGTGGAAGGATCACTTGAGGCTGGGAGTTTGAGGCTGCAATGAGCCATGGTCATGCCACTGCATTACAGCCTGGGCAACAGAGCAAGACCCTATCTCAAAACAAAAAAAAAATCTGAGGGGAGACATCACCTAAGAAGGAGGCTAGAGCCCCATTGAGGTAGTTAGATGCTCACCAGTTCTTTCAGCAAATTCCTCTGCCCCTCCTGCACCCCCTCATCCTACCTGAAAGGGGAAGGCTCATTTCCTCTTTTTTCAAATTGTTAGGTACCTGGAATTGCTTGCCCTCTCTTGAATCCCACTCTAGAGGGGTTAAGGAAGGAAGAGGAGGGAAAGAACCTCATGGTTCTCCTTACCTGGTTGATCAGGGAACATTCTGCCAAGCAATGAAGATGCTAAAACCCCAGGGGTGATCCAGCAATTCCATTCCTAGGTATATACCCAAAGAATTGGAAGCAGGTGTTCAAAAAAAATTATACCCAATAGTCATAATACACTATTTGCAATAGCCAAAAGGTAGAACAACCCAAATGTCCACCAACTAATGAATGGATAAACAAAATATAGTGTATCCATACAATAGAATACTATTCAGCCATGAAAAGGAATGAAGTTCTGACACATGCTACAATGTGGATGAACCTTGGAAACATGCCAAGTAAAAGAAGCTAGACACACAAAGCGACATATTCTATCATTCCATTTACATGAAATATCCAGAATAGGGAACCCCATAGAGAAAGCACATCAGTAGTTGCCAGGGCTTGGGCGGTGGCAGTGGAAGGTGAATGACTGTTAGTGGATATGGAGTTTCCTTTTGGGTTGATGAAAATGTTCTGGGACTAGACAGTGGTGATGGTGGCACAAGTGTGAACCCACCAGATTCCACTGTACGGAGCACTTTAAAGTGGCTAAAATGGTTAATTGTATGGGATGTGAATTTATCGTAGTCTGTTTGGGCTGCTATAACAAAATACCATAAACTGGGTAGCTTTTAAACAACAGAAATTTATTTCTCATAGTACTGAAGGTGGGAAGTCCAAGATCAAGGTGGTGTTGTCTGGTGAGGACCCACTTCCTCACTGACAGAGCCTTATTGCTGTGTCCTCACATAGTCGAAAGGGTGAAAGTATCTCTCTCACACTGGGGTCTCTCTGTTGCCCAGGCTGGAGTGCAGTGGCGAAATCACTGCTCACCACAGCCTCAACCTCCTGGGCTCAAGTGATCCTCCTGCCTCAATCTCCTGAGTAGCTGGGACTACAGGTATGCACCACTACGCTCAGCTACTTTTTGTAACCCTTTGCCTTTCCAATCCCATCTTACCCAGGATGTGCTAGGTGTGGGCCGGCCCCCACCCGACCCTGACAAGTGACCATGGATCCTGGAGCCGGGTCAGAGACATCTCTGACTGTCAATGAGCAGGTATCTTCTGGGGTGGGAAGTGGGGGGGTAAGATCCCAACAGTGCCCCTGTCCTCTGCTTGCAGGTCATCGTGATGTCAGGTCATGAGACCATCCGAGTGCTGGAAGTCGGAGTGGATGCCCAACTCCCTGCTGAGGAAGAGAGCAAAGGACTGGAGGGTGTGGCCGCCGAGGGCTCCCAGAGCGGAGACCCTGCTGAAGCCAGTCAAGCTGCTGGTGAAGCTGGGCCAGACAACCTGGGCTCCTCTGCAGAGGCAACTGGTACGAGGCCATCACCCCCACCTGGTACTGCTCTTGTCCTTCTTTCTCTCAATGCCTTGTGAAGTGAAGTCACCCCCGGGGATCCCTCCGAGCCCTGCCACTGCCATTGCCACCTTCAGCCAAGCCCCAAGCCAGCCTCAGGCATCGCAGACCCTGACGCCACTGGCTGTACAAGCTGCCCCCCAGGTAAGGGCTGCCCTCGGGAGCTGGACAGAAGGTTTTCTTTTTGAAATCTTGTTTGCTTTTGCAGGTCTTGACTCAGGAAAACTTAGCCACAGTTCTGACAGGAGTTATGGTTCCAGCAGGGGCAGTTACTCAACCTCTTCTTATCCCCATCAGTATTGCAGGTCAAGTGGCTGGTCAGCAGGGGCTGGCCGTGTGGACAATTCCTACAGCAACTGTGGCTGCCCTCCCAGGACTGACCGCTGCTTCTCCTACGGGGGGAGTGTTCAAGCCACCTTTAGCCGGTCTCCAAGGTAACGGCAACTCTTCCCAGGACTGCACCAGGAGCACCTCTGTCTCTGCCTTGCTCCATAGCAGCTGCTGTGCTGAACACCGCTCTTCCGGCACCGGTACAAGCTGCCGCACCAGTACAGGCCTCCTCGACGGCCCAACCCCGGCCACCAGCCCAGCCCCAGACGCTGTTCCAGACCCAGCCGCTGCTGCAGACCACACCTGCCATCCTCCCGCAGCCCACTGCTGCCACCGCTGCTGCCCCTACCCCCAAGCCAGTGGACACCCCCCCACAGATCACCGTCCAGCCTGCAGGCTTCGCATTTAGCCCAGGAATCGTAAGCTGCTGCCCTCACCCAGGGCTGACCAGGCTTCTGAGCAAGGCTCTTCCTCCACCCACAGATCAGTGCTGCTTCCCTCGGGGGACAGACCCAGATCCTGGGGTCCCTCACTACAGCTCCAGTCATTACCAGCGCCATTCCCAGCATGCCAGGGATCAGCAGTCAGATCCTCACCAATGCTCAGGGACAGGCAAGTGGCCAAAGACAGGGCTGGAGGGTGGGACACCTGGGGTCCCTGCCTTATTTCCTCCCAGGTTATTGGAACCCTTCCATGGGTAGTGAACTCAGCTAGTGTGGCGGCCCCAGCACCAGCCCAAAGCCTGCAGGTCCAGGCCGTGACCCCCCAGCTGTTGTTGAACGCCCAGGGCCAGGTGATTGCGACCCTGGCTAGCAGCCCCCTGCCTCCACCTGTGGCTGTCCGGAAGCCAAGCACACCTGAGTCCCCTGCTAAGAGTGAGGTACAGGGGCTGGGGGGGGTGGGGGGTGGGGCGCAGCAAAGGCTTGTTGTCTGTCCTTTCACAGGTGCAGCCCATCCAGCCCACACCAACCGTGCCCCAGCCTGCTGTGGTCATTGCCAGCCCAGCTCCAGCCGCCAAGCCATCTGCCTCTGCTCCTATCCCAATTACCTGCTCAGAGACCCCCACCGTCAGCCAGTTGGTGTCCAGTAAGTGGCTCCTGGAGAAGTAGTGTGGAGAAACACTCATCCCTGCTCCCTCCCTCTGGCCTAGAGCCACATACTCCAAGTCTGGATGAGGATGGGATCAACTTAGAAGAGATCCGGGAGTTTGCCAAGAACTTTAAGATCCGGCGGCTCTCGCTGGGCCTTACACAGACCCAGGTGGGTCAGGCTCTGACTGCAACGGAAGGTCCAGCCTACAGCCAGTCAGCCATCTGCCGGTGAGTAAGGCTGCCCTAGACAGGATTAGGGCACTGCCTCTTCCTGGGTATGGGTTGCCCACAGGTTCGAGAAGCTAGACATCACACCCAAGAGTGCCCAGAAGCTAAAGCCGGTGCTGGAAAAGTGGCTAAACGAAGCTGAACTGCGGAACCAGGAAGGCCAGCAGAACCTGATGGAGTTTGTGGGAGGCGAGCCCTCCAAGAAACGCAAACGCCGCACCTCCTTCACCCCCCAGGCCATAGAGGCTCTCAATGCCTATTTTGAGAAGAACCCACTGCCCACAGGCCAGGAGATCACTGAAATTGCTAAGGAGCTCAACTACGACCGTGAGGTAGTGCGGGTCTGGTTCTGCAATCGGCGCCAGACGCTCAAGAACACCAGCAAGCTGAACGTCTTTCAGATCCCTTAGGGCTCAGCCCCTGGCCCTGTGTTCTAGCACTTTGTCCATTTCCCGTGGCATCCGGCTGCAGCCACTGCCATGACAGCACCTGTCATTTTGCCACGTGCAGCTGTGCTCACCCCAGGTCATCAGACTCCACCGTGTGCATGTGCATCAATGTCCCTCTTTTCTCCCACACATCTCACATCATGGGGAGGCCAGAGGGGGCCACACGAGAGCTCCAGGCTCTGGGCTGGTCACTCCGAAGAAGAGGATTTGTGACGTCACTTAGAGAAGCACCTTGCTAGCATGGTTTCTGAAGGGTGAATTCTGGTGGGGAACCAGAAACTCCCTGTCTTTGGGGCAGGGCTAAAGCAGCTCCTAAGGACCACTGGCCATTAGCTCTTGCTTTTGATGGCATTCTCTTTCCACCTTGTCTTCTCCTTTGCTCCTCTGTGTTAGTGTGGCAGGTATGACAACTCATCCAGTGGAAACACAGCCTCACACTGCCCTTCCGCCCCCCACACTTTGCCTGCAGGTGCACCGAAAGGACCTGGGAGATAAAATTCAAAAAAGTGTGATGTGCTGCTCAGAAGGTCAGACTCCATGTCTGCCTTGACCTCAAGGTCAGAAGGTTCCCAAACCCCTGGGGCTGGAACATGGGATCTCCTCTTCCACCTCTTCCTGGTTCCTTTGCGGGGAAAATTGCACTAAAACAGAACCTTTTCTTAATCCATGTTGGAAGGAAGCAACAGTGAACTCTACCTGTTCTGGAGTTCTCCTGGGTCTGCAGAAGGTTGGGAATTTAGAAAATAAGGCTGTTCTTTCATATTTTAATTTAATCTCTGTCAATGGCCATCCCTCCCACAAAAAAACGTGGGTTAAGAGAACTTGCAGACTGGATATGCAAGCAAACGGGCAACTCTGGAGAAAAATAAGGAAAGGAATGCTGACTTTCTCTTTCTTTCTCTTGTCCCCACACCCATTCCCAACCCAATACTGGGGCCTTCTCAAAAGGAGCAAATTAAACAATAAACCAGACAGCAAGGCCCTGGGGGAAAGGACAACATCCTGAAATAAATGATGGAGCCCAGGAAGGTCTCTTGTGGAAGTTGACTTAACTCTAATTTTCTTTGTAACTTTAAGCCTTGGATACGGGAGGAGAAATCTCATTTTGTCGAGTCTCAGACCATGTCTGTGTGTAAGCAATCCCCACAGTGTCCTCTGAGCCAAGGACACCCCCAGATCAGATTGAGTTTTGCTTCTAGACGGGGTAGCTATGGTACCTTGGGGGTTAGCTCTCATCCAAGCTGTTAAGTGAGTTTCCAGCCTCACTGTGGCTGGAAAGCCCCTAAAATTCAGTATGTAACTCCAGGAAGTCAGGAGAGAACTGAGATTTGCCTAGATGACCACAGGCTTGCGGTGTAGATTATCCCTAAAGGGCCCCAAGTCACGGGGGTCAACCACCCCTGTCTTCAGTACTCTTATCCTTACAGAGGCTGGTCTCTAACAGCTGCCTCCAGTGGACCTCCCATGATCCACCCTGAGGGAAGGACCGTCAGCTGGGGACACATCACCACCTCTGTCAGTCACTGGTGCAGAGCCACCTCCTAGCCTAGCTTCCTCTGGTGTCCTGTTTCCTTTCCCACTTACTGTTGGTGCCTCCCAGGCCCTGCAGTGCCAGCGTGGCCACCCTCTTGGTAGCCTGGCCAGTAAGAGGAGGACAGTTGTGTGCTGAATTAGCACACGCACGTGCAGCGCGCACAGACGCGCGCACACACACACACATACACGCTCTGCTGCATTTGGACAAACCATGCCTGCCAGAGTGTAGCAGAGGTGAGGAAGCAGGTGGGCAGCTTGCCTGACCCAGCTTTTCAGGAGAGCGTGTCTCCAACAGAGAGTCTCCACACTCTAGTTCAGGGTTATCGACCTGCCTCAATGAGATGACAGACTCATTTGGGAGGGGTGTTGCAAACAAGTTTTCAGTGAGAATAGTTAAGTTCCAGAGCTTGTAAAGGATTCAGTGACTGACACTTCAGTAAATTAGGCCAGGCACATTGGCTTATGCCTGTAATTCCAACACTTTGGAAGGCCGAGGTGGGCGGATCATTTGAGGTCTGGAGTTCGAGACCAGCCTGACCAACATGGTGAAACCCCGTCTCTACTAAAAATACAAAAATTAGCCAGGTGTGGTAGTGCACATCTGTAATCCCAGCTACTTGGGAGGTGGAGGCAGGAGAATTGCTTGAACCCTGGAGGTTGCAATGAGCTGAGATCACACTACTTCACTCCAGCCTGGGTGACAGAGCAAGACTCGGTCTCAAACAAACAAAAACTTATGGCGATGCAGGTTTTCATGCTCAGACGCTTGCATTCAGGTATGCTTTCTTTTTTGAGAGAGACAAATGGGTCACAGCTGGCACCCTGGGAATAGCACATAATCCAGGGTGTGTCTGTGGTGGTGGACGTGCAGGGGAACACCATCTGTCCTGTGTCATGATGGGAAAACAATCATGAACCACTGGTCTAAATTAGGCCTGGCCATGCTTTCTCAGCCCCTCCCTCATTTAAATTTGTCTTCCCAAAGCTGAGCTAAAACTAAACCATTTCTCCTCTGCTGGAATGATGGATTGGTCATTCAGAGGAACAATACCAGGGGTGGGAGGTTTGCAGGCTGAGTTCCCCAGGCATGGGGGTGCAGGGTGTCCCTGAGGTTTACCCAAAGCACAGCTCGCTGGCCTGTGACCTCTGCCCTTCCTCCCACAGTGTAAGACCCCCCAGGAAGCAGCTGGGGCCTGAACCTCTCACCTAGGAGGTAGGTTTATTTTATTTTTTGTTAGCATCAGGCTCTGAAGGAGTTGGTATACATTTTGTTTTGAAAACATCTTCTGGACTTACACCAGAGCTTAGTGTCGTCTTTACTATGGAAAGAGAGGAGAATGGACAGAAATGGTTTAACTGTGTGGAGTTTTGTTTGTTTTGTTTTAAATGGAAGAAAGACCAAAACTTTCCTGGTGGATCAGCTAGGGCCTTTGACCCTGCATTACCACGGCATTTTATCCAGGTGAAGTCCAGGGAAAGAACTCAGCCAAATGGACTAAGGAACACACGAGTTTGGAATGCGAGACTCTGACATTTTTGTGTTCTTGGAAATCCAATTACCTTCCCATGCCCAGATTTCCTTCCTGCCTCTTGGACCAGGCTCTGGCACTGAGGTTCTCACTGTTCCCAACACAGACAAAGCTTCCTGAGGGCTGGAGGGGCAGCAAGGGGAGAGGAGAATGGGGAAGAAGCGCTTGATGTAGTTGTGTGGAATAAACAGTATTTTTTCTTTTGTACTGGTCTGCTTGTTTCCTGTTCACTCTTCAGG